TTCCTCTTACTCTGCATATAGACTCTCAAGAAGCACCCATACAGACGCTGGATCATCTCTTGGAAGGTTCTGGGGGTGCTAAAGAACAAGACTCCGCGCAACATAGTGTGGACTTCTTCTCGCAGCCCCTGAGCACCAGTGCCCATCAGCAAGCCCAGGCGAGTCCATTTCTCCAGCAGCTCTAGGCTACGCAGGTAGGGATCCAGGCGGCTCTCCAGCAGGCCAAAAGCGTCAAGGAGTAGCAAAAGGCACTGGGGCTCATCCGCAGAGTTCTCGCATTGGGAGATGGCATTCCAGAACTCAGGGGAGATGTTGGCCTGCAGATCGTTCTGCAGCACCTCCACGAACCACTCCTCCAGGACCGAGTGTAGCCCGTGGCCCCTCAGAACCTCCACCGCCGCCCGGAGCTCCTCTTCCTTTGGCGGGACTGCACCGCTGGTCCGGGAAGACACCTGGGGTGCAGAAAACCGTGAGGCGAGGGGAACACAACATAGAGGTGGGGAGAGGCGGGGAAGGGAAGAAGCTGAGGGGGAGGCTGCAAAAACTCCGCTGCCCCCTGTCCGTGCTGCCCGGACGTTGGGCCGAAGCTATGGAAGGGCTGTCAGCGGAGCTGAACGAAACGAAACGGAAAGGTGGTGGAAAATGGCAGGACAGGACAGAGGCGGATGATGGACAGAGCCGTATGAACCCGAGGGTAGCGGCCCCAAAGCGCGTACGGTCCCGGAAACTCCGCGCGGGGCCGCCCCTCTCTTCCCAGGCCTCACCAGCCCCAGCGCAGCCGGCGGCACCAGGCCGGTGCTCACGGTGTTCCAGGCCACTAACAACTCCTGTCCGGGCCGGGAGTCGCTGTCCCCCTCCGCCACCACAACTGCCGCCGCCATCTGCACCCACCGACTCCGAGATTCGCTCGGCGCGGCGCGCGGCGATGACGCACGTCTGCACGCGCAGCCATGACGCGCACAAGGCGCTCAGCGATGACGCGCTAGTTCGGCGCGCCGTGGGGGAGTCGTGCGCAGGCGCGGACAGCGCTGCTTCCGCGGCGGTTGGGGTGGTGGGGCCCCGGGCGGCGTTGACCATGACCCAGCAGGGCGCGGCGCTGCAGAACTACAACAACGAGCTGGTCAAGTGTGAGCGGCGCAGCCGGGACGGGGAGGTCGGGGGGCCCACAGCGCCGCCCCTCCCGGCCCCCAGGCATAGAGGAGCTGTGCCAGAAGCGGGAGGAGCTGTGCCGGCAGATCCAGGAGGAGGAGGACGAGAAGCAGCGGCTGCAGAATGAGGTGAGGCAGCTGACAGAGAAGCTGGCCCGCGTCAACGAGAACCTGGCACGCAAGATTGCCTCTCGCAACGAGTTCGACCGGACCATCGCGGAGACGGAGGCCGCCTACCTCAAGGTGGAGCTCGGGAGGCCAGGCCGAGCATCAGGCATTAACAACCTTCTCACTTCTCTGGCCCCAGATCCTGGAGAGCTCCCAGACTTTGCTCAGCGTTCTCAAGAGGGAAGCTGGGAACCTGACCAAGGCTACAGCCCCAGACCAGAAAAGTAGCGGCGGCAGGGACAGCTGACCAGACCACGGGCAGGGCCTGCCTCCGTGTGCCCCTCAGCTCAGCCCCAGCAAGTGTGTGCTCAGAGCATCTTTGTTCTTCACGGCAGCAGCTACCTTCCCTCACTGTCTCAGGTGCCGAGAGGGGCAGGTGCCAGCCTCCACTGGCATCAGTGACAAGCCCAGGGCACAGCCCACCCGGGGGTCCTCGCTTCATGCTCACACAGGCTATGGGGATGGTGGGCTCCAGGTCAGCTCTGCAAGGGGCTTGTCTCTGTGGCACCCACACTCCTGCCCTGCCAGGGAGGCTCTGGTTGTCTGAGCACCATGGGGGCCCCCTCACCTTGTCCCTCCTCAGCCAGCAGAGGCCCAGGGCAAGGGACAGGAGGACAGGGGTTCTCCTTCACCACAGAACCCAAACCTCAGGTCTCACCCCTGTGGCCTGTGATTATGAATAAAGATTATCTTTGTAAAGATCCGTGCCAGCCTGCTGCTTGCCCGTATCA